CCTCCGCACACCGAGGGCCTAATCCATCTACCTGACCCTGTCTGGTCCAAGCTCCTCGAGGCTGGCACAGCTTTGGCCGTCAGGAGAGCCTTCTGGGCAGTGGCTCTAACAGAACCATGTCCAGGACTTCATCCGTGGGACAAAAAGAGTGAATCTTCAGTAAGTCTGTGTGCAGAGAAGCCTGAGATGATTTACCTCATTTCTAAGCTACTACTGTACTTTGTTGTTGTTGTTGTTGTTGTTTTGAGACGGAGTCTCGCTCTGTCACTCAGGCTGGAGTGCAGTGGCGTGATCTCGGCTCACTGCAAGCTCCGCCTCACGGGTTCACGCCATTCTCCTGCCTCAGCCTCCCGAGTAGCTGGGACTACAGGCCCCCACCACCACTCCCAGCTAATTTTTTTTTTTTTTTTTTTTTTTTTTTTTTTTTGTATTTTTAGTAGAGGCGGGGTTTCACCGTGTTAGCCAGGAAGGTCTCAATCTCCTGACCTCGTGATCCGCCTGCCTCGGTCTCCCAAAGTGCTGGGATTACAGGCGTGAGCCACCGAGCCGGCCAACTACTGCTGTACTTCTTACCCCCTGTATCAAAGAGTTAAAATCTAATTTTTTCCCAAGATCGGTCTCACTGTAAGTCTGCTATCTGTATTTTCCCATTCTTCGTCTGATAGCCACCGACATTAATGACCAGCTCATTACATGTTGAGGTGTGGGGAGATGGGGGTAGAACCCCGTCAACCCAGGATTCGAGTTTAGAAAGACTACAAGCCCCAAAATGCAATTTCACCTCCCAAAAACTACCATTCCCAACATGCAATGCAACCAGGACGAGCCAAGGAAAAAAAGTACAAGTGTGGCTGCAAAGTTTGCCCCTCTTGTTACCCTCAGGCAAATGATTGATTTAGAAAGGCCCCAGGGGCTATTTTTTGCAGGAACGGTCACTCCCTAAATCCAGGCAGGGAAAGGGAGGAGTCTGAGCCGAGTCACGCCCCTTCTCCTGTAAACTTGGGTCGCCTCTAGCTTAGCGAGCGCTGGAGTTTGAAGAGCGGGCAGTGGCTGCACACGCCAAACTTTCCCTATGGCTTCGGTGACCAGGGCCGTGTTTGGAGAGCTGCCCTCGGGAGGAGGGACAGTGGAGAAGTTCCAGCTGCAGTCAGACCTCTTGAGAGTGGACATCATCTCCTGGGGCTGCACGATCACAGCCCTAGAGGTCAAAGACAGGCAGGGGAGAGCCTCGGACGTGGTGCTTGGCTTCGCCGAGTTGGAAGGTGGGTTGAACTGTGCCCTGGGCTGCGAGCAGTTTAAAAGTGCTGTCATCCCTTGTCCTTGCAGGATACCTCCAAAAGCAGCCATACTTTGGAGCAGTTATTGGGAGGGTGGCCAACCGAATCGCCAAAGGAACCTTCAAGGTGGATGGGAAGGAGTATCACCTGGCCATTAACAAGGAACCCAACAGTCTGCATGGAGGAGTCAGAGGGTTTGATAAAGTAAGTACGGCACATGTGACTGAGTTCCCTTTAACTACACAACTTTGAAAACACTTTTTTCCAGGTGCTCTGGACCCCTCGGGTGCTGTCAAATGGCGTCCAGTTCTCGCGCATCAGTCCAGATGGTGAAGAAGGCTACCCCGGAGAGTTAAAAGTCTGGGTGACATACACCCTGGATGGCGGAGAGCTCATAGTCAACTACAGAGCACAAGCCAGTCAGGCCACACCAGTCAACCTGACCAACCATTCTTACTTCAACCTGGCAGGCCAGGTAAGTGAACTTGTTTCTTCTTTCCTGCTTCGCAGAAAACCTTTCCCCTACCTTTTCCTCCCAGGCTTCCCCAAATATAAATGACCATGAAGTCACCATAGAAGCGGATACTTATTTGCCTGTGGATGAAACCCTGATTCCTACAGGTTGGTGAATTTAACCTTTTTGTGTTATGTGGCTCACAGGTGCTTCTTTCCTGTCCCATGGCAGGTGGCACCAACAGAAGGTTTCTGCAAGGCTGAGAGCTCCTTTTACCCATGGACCAGGAGCAAAGTTTGCAGGTACACTGTCAGGCTGTGTTTGGATGTTAGCACTGTACTTTTATTAACATTAAACAACCTTTAGGCTGTGTGCGGTGGCTCATGCCTGTAAACCCAGCACTTTGGGAGGCCGAGGTGGACTGATCACCTGAGGTCAGGAGTTCAAGACCAGCCTGGACAACATAGCAAGAACCATCTTAAAAAAGAAAAGAGAAGAATATTTAAAATTTTCTTCACTGATCATTCAGGAGCATATTGTTTAATTTCTGTGTATTTGTACAATTTCAAAAGTTCACCTCGCTGTTGAGTTCTAGTTTTATTCCACTGTGGTCAGGAAAGATACTCGATATAATTTCAATTATTTTAAATTTGTTGAGACTTGTTTTGTGGGCTAACATATGGTCTATTCTGGAAAATGTTTCTTGTGCTGATGAAATAATGTGTTTTCTGAATCTGTTGGATGAAATGTTCTGTAAATGTCTCTTTGTTAGTCTAAAATGCAGGGTTTTTTGTTTTTTTGAGAGAGTCTCACTCTGTTGCCCAGGCTGGGAGTGCAGTAGCATGATCTTGACTCACTGCAACCTCCACTTCCCAGGTTCAAGCAATTCTCGTGCCTCAGCCTGCCAAGTAGCTGGGATTACAGGTGCCCGCCACCACACCCAGCTAATTTTTGTATTTTTAGTAGAGACAGGGTTTTACCATGTTGACCAGGCTGGTTTTAAACTCCTGGCCTCAAGTGATCCGCCCACCTCAGCCTCCCAACGTACTAGGATAACAGATGTGAACCACCGCGCTCAGCCTAAAGTGCAGTTTAAATCTAGTGTTTTGTTGTTGATTTTCTGTCTAGATGATCTGTTCAGTGCAGAGAATGGGGTGTTGAATTCCCCAGCTATTGTATTGGTGTCTATGTCTCCCTTTAGATCTAATAATATTTGCTTTATATTATGTATCTGGGCGCTCCAGTGTTGGGTGCATATATATTTAGAATTGTTACCTCCTCTTACTGAATTGATCCCTTTATCATTATATAATAACCTTTTTCTTTTTTTTAATCGTTTTTTACTTGACGTCTGTTTCATCTGATACAAGTACAGCTACCCTGCTTGCTTTTGGTTTCTGTTTGCATGGAATATCTTTTTCCACCCTTTCAGTCTATGTGTGTCGTTACAGATGAAGTGAGTTTCTTGTAGGCAACCGTAGTTGGGCCATGTTTTTTAATCCATTCAGCCAGTCTATATATTTTAAGGGGGGAAGTTTAATAAGTTTACATTCAAGATTATTATTGATAGGTGAGGACTTCTGTCATTTTGTTAATTATTTTCTGTTTTTTTAAATATATCCTTTGTTCCTTTCTTCCCCTCTTATTGTTCATCCTTGTGATTGGTGGTTTTCTGTAGTGGTAAAATTTGATTCTTTTCTCTTTCTCCTTTGTGTATGTGCTCTACCAGTGAGTTTTCTACTTTTTTGTGTTTTCTTGATAGTAATTATCATTTCACTTCCAGATGTGGGACTCCCTTGAGCATTTCTTATAAGGCTGGTCTAGTGGTGATGAATTCTGTCAGTTTTTATTTGTCTGAGACATGTCAGGCATTTAGCTTCAGGACCTGATTCTAGTTCCCTGCCCTGTGGCAACAAGTAGAAACAGATCCCTGGTACCCTGCTTAAGTATTACACCAGCTAGATGTGAGCAGATGAGAAAATCAAATCCTTCTATTTTGCCAGGGATTAATTCATTCTCAGGATTGTAAATATTACATTTCACCTTTCACCTCACAGAACTGTAGAATTAGGAGGTGAGCTGGGCAGCCTGCCCAGCAAGACATTATGATGTATACAATACAGTGCACTACTAAGGATGTGTCTTTAAAGGCATTTACAGCACACAGTTTTTTTTTTCCTTATAATTTTGCTGCTCTTTATTTGTAGTAGTAGATAAGGAATTAAGAAAGCAAAAATGAGTGCTTTGACTAGGTCTTTTGCCTTTGAAAGTAGCATTAGTAAAATCCCCTCTTCTTTTTTATTCTTATAAAATTTACCCAATTCACTCTGTCCCCCAGCCCATCTGTGTTCACTTGCTGTTCTTGCTGCTCTCAGTTTTTAAAAGCTTATTCTAAAATTACATCAAAGCAACCCCATTTTGACAAAATTAGAATTCTGGTAGGAAACGCTTGCCATGAGGCTGTGGAGAGAGGCCCAGCAAGACTTTTGTATTTTATTTCAACCTCTGTCGGTTAAACCTACAATTCGGCAGATGATATAATTACCTCCCTGGGGCAGGTCTCTATCTCTGCCTTGGAGAAATAGCAAAGTCCAAAGTAGTCTCCTCATTCAAAGATGTTGCAAACGAAGGCTGTTTTGATCTTTATGTATTAGCATTTGGGTGTTAATCTTTCTGGAGCTCCTGACAGAAAATTCCTTTAAATTTATTATATAATTCTAAAATATTGGACATATTTGTTTCAAGCATCTGTCAGTATCCTTACTCTTTCCATTTCACTCCCCACTGCCTTAATTAGTCATCAGGTCCTACTGATTTTTAACTCCTAAGCATTTCTCAAATCTGTCTCCTCAGTATGTATTGTTGGTTATATAACTCCATCTCCATTTTCACTGTGCTGCTTTAGACTATCTTTTCTTGTCTAGATTAGTGCCTGGCTTATATTATGGGCTTCATAAAGTGGGATCAATGAATGAATGATTCATAATCTGGACAACTGCACTCTAACACCTAACTGGAAAAAAAAAAATCTTAAGATCTATCTTCCATGTAAAAGCATCTATCTAAAATGCAAATCTTACTTTGATAATCTCCAGGTTAATAAACCTCTTAGACGGCTCTCAGGCCTCCCCAAAACCATCTCTCATTTCACTGATCAAAAAAATAAA